TTAGAACCAAGAAATTATTTTATTTATTTATTTATTTATTTTTTAGGTGGAGTCTTGCTCTTGTCGCCCAGGCTGGAGTACAGTGGCCTGATCTCAGCTAACAGCAACCTCTGCCTCCCGGGTTCAAGTGATTCTCCTGCCTCAGCCTCCTGAGTAGCTGGGATTACAGGCGCCCACAAGCACGCCTGACTAATTTTTGTATTTTTAGTAGAGACGAGGTTTCACCATGCTGGCCAGGCTGGTTTTGAACTCCTGACCTCAAATGATCCGCCCGCCTCAGTCTCCCAAAGTGCTGGTATTACAGGCATGAGCCATCGCGCCCAGCCCAGAGCAAAGATTCTTAACCTCAGTTTCCTGAAATTATATCCTAAATTTGTTGGGTAAGTGCATTTTTTAAAGTACAAGAGAAGGCCCATAAGTTACATCAGATTTTAAAAAGGGTGTTTGAGCCCCCCTCTTCCAAAGATAGAAGAATCAAGGAAGAAAGGGTAAAACATACATACATATATATATATATATATATATATATATATATATATATATATATTTTTTTTTTTTTTTTTTTTTTTTTTTTTTTGAGACGGATTCTCACACTCTGTTGCCCAGGCTGGAGCGTAGTCGTGCAGTCTTGGCCTACTGCAACCTCTGCCTCCTGGGCTCAAGTGATCTTCCCGCCTCAGCCTCCCAAGCAGCTTGAGAGAACAGACATGTGCTACCTCGCCCGGCTAATTTTTGTATTTTTAGTAGAGACGGAGTTTTACTACATTGAGCAGGCTGGTCTCGAACTCCTGACCTCAAGTGATCCGCCCACCTCGGCCTCCCAAAGTGCTGGGCGTGAGCCACCGCGCCCGGCCGAAAGATTGGTTTTAAAAACGAGTATTTTGAGATGATGAGAAAACGAGAGGGTTTCTGCCAGTTGTCCTTTCTCCCAGTGAAACAGGATTAGAGATTCTCTTTAATGACAGTAAAATTTGGTGATTGTGACATTTCCAAGTTCTGTTGATTGATTCATCATCTTCCCTCCATCATACACGTCTAAGGGCAGAGTGAACTTCCATCCTGAAGGCTCCGCGCTTAGTTTTCGCAGATTAATAGCTCACCAAGAATTTATCATCTTTTCTTTCCACTAACTCGAAACCAATCTAAATTCTTTCCAAACATCTTCTCAACGTAGTCTCCTTTGATGAAATTTACTGTTTCGGATTCTAGACTTGGCTCTTACCAACTTAACTTTCGGTTAATAGCTTAATACCTCTGATTCAGGTTTTTGCATTTGTCAACTACCATTGAATGATAATTTCAATGAGTTCGTTCTTATGAGGATCAAATGAAATAACATCTGTGAAAACCTCTTACAAAGTTTAAGCAAATAGTGCTAAGCAATCACCAAGCGTTAACTACTAATTTTCAGTGTTAGGTAAATTTTAAAAGCTTTCCGGAGAATTGGCGGCTATGTCTTTCGCTCCTTTTGTCTTTTCCAGGCATTAGAACTGTCATGGCGCCTTCAAGAAGAGGTAGGAGGCCCTCTCTGCGTCCAGCAGAACCATCTGGGGCACCTGGACCGGGCGGTGGGGTGGACAGAGAGACGAGCCCCAGCTGGGACCGAAAACATCGACCCCTCCGAGAGGTCTCGGCCGGACCGGCGCAAGGGGAGGAGAGCGGGTGGAAGCCCACCCCAGCGAACGCCCGAGGGCCGGGCCCCGCCCACCCAGAACGTCACCCAATGGAAACCTGCCGGCGGTGCGGCACCGCCCATCGTTGGTCCGGGCGCCGCGAGGGCGGGGCCCGCAGTTCGGTTGCGCTGCGGAGCGCAGCTGTGAGGGAGTCGCTGTGATCCGGGGCCCCGGAACCCGAGCTGGAGCTGAAGCGCAGGCTGCGGGGCGCGGAGTCGGGAGGTGAGCGCCCAGGGAAAAGAGGGCCCGGGAGGCTGCCTTTTCCCTCTGTATTTGCCCCAACCAGTGCAGGCCTGAGTGTTCCTTCCAGCATGTCGGAGGGGGAGTCCCAGACAGTACTTAGCAGTGGCTCAGACCCAAAGGTAGAATCCTCATCTTCAGCTCCTGGCCTGACATCAGTGTCACCTCCTGTGACCTCCACAACCTCAGCTGCTTCCCCAGAGGAAGAAGAAGAAAGTGAAGATGAGTCTGAGATTTTGGAAGAGTCGCCCTGTGGGCGCTGGCAGAAGAGGCGAGAAGAGGTAAGGTTATGGTACAGTTACTCTTGGGTGAGTTTAATTCTCTTTCATATGAATTTCTTCTCAGGTGAATCAACGGAATGTACCAGGTATTGACAGTGCATACCTGGCCATGGATACAGAGGAAGGTGTAGAGGTTGTGTGGAATGAGGTACAGTTCTCTGAACGCAAGAACTACAAGCTGCAGGAGGTAGGTGATGCTGAAAAGGTGAAGCCTGGGGACTCTGTTATTCCACTGTCTCCCTTGCTTTCAGGAAAAGGTTCGTGCTGTGTTTGATAATCTGATTCAATTGGAGCATCTTAACATTGTTAAGTTTCACAAATATTGGGCTGACATTAAAGAGAACAAGGCCAGGGTAAGAATTTTTTCCCCATATTTCCTGAACTTAAGGCCTTTTAGTAAGTGCTTTGCCTCCCCAGGTCATTTTTATCACAGAATACATGTCATCTGGGAGTCTGAAGCAATTTCTGAAGAAGACCAAAAAGAACCACAAGACGATGAATGAAAAGGTATAGAAGGAGAGCAGACAAAGTTTGAGGCTACTGCTGACCCTTGGATCCAACTTTGTTCCAGGCATGGAAGCGTTGGTGCACACAAATCCTCTCTGCCCTAAGGTAAGTAGTACCTGGTTAGTTTCTTACCCATAGTGGCCCCTCTAACAGCCCAGTGCCCCCACAGCTACCTGCACTCCTGTGACCCCCCCATCATCCATGGGAACCTGACCTGTGACACCATCTTCATCCAGCACAACGGACTCATCAAGATTGGCTCTGGTGAGGGGAGGGAGAGGTTCTGGGCAGGGGAGGGTCAGATTGTGGGTGTCTCCCCTACTCCCAGTGGCTCCTGACACTATCAACAATCATGTGAAGACTTGTCGAGAAGAGCAGAAGAATCTACACTTCTTTGCACCAGAGTATGGAGGTGAGCCTTCCTGCTTTCTCTGCCCTGTCCTCTGATTAACCAAAGCCTTCTCTGTTTTCCCTAGAAGTCACTAATGTGACAACAGCAGTGGACATCTACTCCTTTGGCATGTGTGCACTGGAGGTGAGGGGACTGGAGGGGAGGGGGGAAAGGGGTCTACTTTTTTTTTTATTCTTCCTCACTGAAGATGGCAGTGCTGGAGATTCAGGGCAATGGAGAGTCCTCATATGTGCCACAGGAAGCCATCAGCAGTGCCATCCAGCTTCTAGAAGACCCATTACAGAGGGTAAGGATCTTCAGGATCACTCCCTCCTCAACTGCCTGCTCCAGTTCCTTGTTTCCTTTTCTAGGAGTTCATTCAAAAGTGCCTGCAGTCTGAGCCTGCTCGCAGACCAACAGCCAGAGAACTTCTGTTCCACCCAGCATTGTTTGAAGTGCCCTCGCTCAAACTCCTTGCGGCCCACTGCATTGTGGGACACCAACGTGAGTCGTCTTGGCCCTATGGGGAATAGTCTTTCATAATATCCCACTCCATCATGCCCTCCAGACATGATCCCAGAGAACGCTCTAGAGGAGATCACCAAAAACATGGATACTAGTGCCGTACTGGCTGAAATCCCTGCAGGACCAGGAAGAGAACCAGTTCAGACTTTGTGAGTAACTGAGAGGGTCTGAAAGGGGCAGATCCTTCCATCTCCTTTCTCTTTTCTCGTCCAGGTACTCTCAGTCACCAGCTCTGGAATTAGATAAATTCCTTGAAGATGTCAGGTGAGAGCAGAGTGAGAAGCAGGCTTTCTTGAAGCCCATGTGACCTGTCTTCATCTCCCTCCAGGAATGGGATCTATCCTCTGACAGCCTTTGGGCTGCCTCGGCCCCAGCAGCCACAGCAGGAGGAGGTGACATCACCTGTCGTGCCCCCCTCTGTCAAGACTCCGACACCTGAACCAGCTGAGGTGGAGACTCGCAAGGTGGGGGCTGTGTGGGTGTGGATTGTCTCCATGTCTCTAGAGTGACCCTCTCTTCCCTCCCTAGGTGGTGCTGATGCAGTGCAACATTGAGTCGGTGGAGGAGGGAGTCAAACACCACGTAAGGCTCAGGGCTAGGGTTGCGCAGGGCTAAAGTCTCATTTTCTGACTGTCCTATTCTCCAGCTGACACTTCTGCTGAAGTTGGAGGACAAACTGAACCGGCACCTGAGCTGTGACCTGATGCCAAGTGAGTCTCTCCTTTCCCTCAGAGGATGGAGAACTGTACTCACCCCCTCCTGTTTCTTTGTCAGATGAGAATATCCCCGAGTTGGCGGCTGAGCTGGTGCAGCTGGGCTTCATTAGTGAGGTGAGGTTTCTGCCTTCATCTGCCCTGGCTGCAGCCCCCATCTTACTGAGCTCTTCTCCCCCAGGCTGACCAGAGCCGGTTGACTTCTCTGCTAGAAGAGACCTTGAACAAGTTCAATTTTGCCAGGAACAGTACCCTCAACTCAGCCGCTGTCACCGTCTCCTCTTAGAGCTCACTCGGGCCAGGCCCTGATCTGCGCTGTGGCTGTCCCTGGACGTGCTGCAGCCCTCCTGTCCCTTCCCCCCAGTCAGTATTACCCTGTGAAGCCCCTTCCCTCCTTTATTATTCAGGAGGGCTGGGGGGGCTCCCTGGTTCTGAGCATCATCCTTTCCCCTCCCCTCTCTTCCTCCCCTCTGCACTTTGTTTACTTGTTTTGCACAGACGTGGGCCTGGGCCTTCTCAGCAGCCGCCTTCTAGTTGGGGGCTAGTCGCTGATCTGCCGGCTCCCGCCCAGCCTGTGTGGAAAGGAGGCCCACGGGCACTAGGGGAGCCGAATTCTACAATCCCGCTGGGGCGGCCGGGGCGGGAGAGAAAGGTGGTGCTGCAGTGGTGGCCCTGGGGGGCCATTCGATTCGCCTCAGTTGCTGCTGTAATAAAAGTCTACTTTTTGCTAAAAGCGTCGTGTGTTCGCGCCTTTCCCGCCAGGGG